TGGTGCCCGGCCCGGGGAAGTTCGTCCCCTGCTCTTTGCCCGTCTCCGCCGGGGCCCCTCTCCCAGCCTCGCGCCCTCTGCAGTGCCCTTCCTTGGACGAGGGGCGGGCGGCGGGCTCGGAGGGGCAGGCCGCCCCACTTCCCGCGATGGTCTTGCGCGTGTTCGCCCGAGGCCCGCGTGGTTATTGCCCTTGATGGAAATCTTTCTTCTGCTGGAGGGATTTGAGTAGTGCCCTTCAGAGGGGAAAGTAAGTCCTGCGTGTTTTGCACAGTTCCCCACAGGCCCCTCTTAGCAGTAGGACCCCGTGTGCTCTCGCTCCCGGAGGATTGTTTTTCCCTGTTCTGCTGCTGGCCGGGACTAATGGGCAGTCATTTCACTTTGTGAACTCGCCTGAACCAGCTTTAGCCTGTCCTTATTTCCATCTTAGTCACAGTTTATGAAATGTGCCTAATTTAACCCAAAGGGCATTTGATATGGGCTCAAGGAAAATGAATGATGAGGCCGAAGGAGTCACAGGCATTGACAGCCCCCATACTAGAGCTACCTTTAAGTGCTAGTTTTGGCCCCAAGAAGTTCCCACTTAGATCTTAAAACGTTATTTGTAATTCCTGGCTGCTGGTAGGTATTTGTCCTCCCTGAAGACATCCCCTTTTCCTGGAGGCGGGGGAATGATTGGGTTTAGTGGATGTATCTGCTGTTTTTATTCATGGGCCAAAGTAGTCGGAGATGGCAAAGGTCTAGAGCCTTAAAGGCTGACAGCCACCCGGCAGACCACGGTGATGTCACCAGAGGGAAGCCCAGGAGGAGATGTTAATCACCCAGAGATTAAGTGTCCATTCACTTGCAAGAAATGCTACAATGGAATACATTTTTACTGTACTGAAGTTTTAGTTGTAGCTTTGGCTAAGTTTTAGTTTGCTGCCATTAAGTATGTTGCCATATCTTAACAATGAGTTTGAAGGTGACCCTGAGTTGAAGGTGAGTGTACTTGAAACTTCCTAGATACCTACAATGTCCTCACCCCGTTAGGGAACAATTCTCCCTTGCCTGGGAGGTACAGTTCTGACATCTGCTACCGAGATGGAAGTTTGTCTGGAGTAGCTCAGGTACCTTTTAGGATTTGGTGAAAGGAGGAGGGTGAGCGTTGGGAGTGGGTGGTGCTGTAAAGCCATATTGGCTTCTGGGGTCATCGGGGGACCATGGATAAAGAAGTCCTTGCCCTTTTTTATTTCACTTCTTGGAAGCTGGGAGTTTTGCCCTCAGTGAGGGCCAAGGTGGCGGTTTGTGCATATGCCCCTGGTCCCCTGACTCTAGAGGGAGGGTCTGGTCCTTTTCCTTGCGTTTTTTGTATTTTATTTTTGGTCGTCTCCTCACTTGGCAGAACTTCTGCAAGCTGTCTGACCTCACCAGGGTAGAGGCCTTTACTCCCTTCCCCCTTTCTGTTTGATGTTCTCGTGACTTTTATTCCTTGGCAAATAAAGATGCCAGGCTTGAAACAAGTTACTGTTGAGGGATGGTTCTTAACTTCCTCTGCCCACCCGCCCCTGTTTAAAAAATTTAAAGGCAGCAGTCCGTGGATTATTAACTTGACATGGTCTGGGCAAACATGAAATTATGCAATCCTCAGTGTTCCTAGAGAACCACCCGGGCTGGGAGTGTGCCCTGCTCTGACAAAAGGAAGACGCCCTGTGGGGGAAAGTCGAGACGGCCTTGCACCCTTATTTTTCGGCAGTGGATGGTGACGGGGGAGGCCCACACAGGGCAGGTTTTCCAGGTGTGTGCTCAATGCCAGGCTTTTTCTTCTCATGCTCCTGACCTCTGCTTCCCGTGTGTTGCAGTGATGTGCTCGCTCTGCCCATCTTCAAGCAGGAGGAACCCCAGCTGTCCCCCGAGAACGAGGCCCGCCTGCCACCCCTGCAATATGTGTTGTGTGCTGCCACGTCCCCAGCCGTGAAGCTGCATGAAGAGACGCTGACCTACCTCAACCAAGGTAGTGGCCAGAGGCCCCGGGCCAGGGCGGAAAAATGGAAAATGTCCTTTTAACCCCCATCCAGGTCAGTCTTATGAAATCCGACTACTGGAGAATCGGAAGCTGGGAGACTTTCAAGATCTGAACACAAAATATGTCAAGGTAAGCCTCACAGGCTGTTCTCATTGCCTCGGTCACTTGTTTCCCTGCTGGCCTCCCTCCCCAGAGCATCATCCGTGTGGTCTTCCATGACCGCCGGCTGCAGTATACGGAGCACCAGCAGCTGGAGGGCTGGCGGTGGAGTCGGCCAGGGGACCGGATCCTGGACATCGGTGAGTCTCCTGGCCAGGAGAGGCCAGGCAAGTGCACTTTCTGTATGTGTGTGTGTGTATGCAGATATTCCACTGTCTGTTGGTATCTTGGACCCCAGGGCCAGCCCGACCCAGCTGAATGCAGTCGAGTTTTTGTGGGACCCTGCGAAGAGAGCTTCTGCATTCATTCAGGTGGGCCACAGGGAGCTTGCCCTCCAGGGGAACCTTGCCACCTGCCCAACGTTTCTCCTCCCAGGTACACTGCATCAGCACAGAATTCACCCCCAGGAAGCACGGGGGCGAGAAGGGAGTGCCCTTTCGAGTCCAGATTGACACGTTTAAGCAGAACGAGAATGGGGAGTACACGGAGCACCTGCACTCAGCCAGCTGCCAGATCAAGGTGTTCAAGGTAGGATGGCTTCGCAGGCTCTGCCGTGCCCTTGGGCTGATTGGACTCTGTACTCTGCTCGCAGCCGAAGGGAGCCGATCGGAAACAGAAGACTGACCGGGAGAAGATGGAGAAAAGAACTGCCCAAGAGAAGGAGAAATACCAGCCGTCCTATGAAACCACCATCCTCACAGAGGTGAGCCGGCTGGGTGCGGGGACAGAGCCTCCGATCCCAGCTCGCCCTGTGCTCTCTCCTGCAGTGCTCTCCATGGCCCGACGTGGCCTACCAGGTGAACAGCGCCCCGTCCCCAAGCTACAATGGTTCTCCAAACAGCTTTGGCCTCGGCGAAGGGTACGTCCCACCTCTCTTTCTTCGGGTTCCCTCTGTCCTCATCACTGGTTCCTTTTCCTTGCAGCAACGCCTCTCCGACCCACCCGGTGGAGGCCCTGCCCGTGGGCAGTGACGTAAGTGTCTGAGCAGGGCTTTCTGGCTGGTGACCATCTCAAGGCCTCTCCCCTCTGCTCACAGCACCTGCTCCCATCAGCTTCGATCCAGGATGCCCAGCAGTGGCTTCACCGCAACAGGTTCTCGCAGTTCTGCCGGCTCTTTGCCAGCTTCTCAGGTGAGCATCTCCGAACTGTGTTTAAAGCCCATGTAACAGGCATCCCCGTTTTTTTCCTGCCTAGGTGCTGACTTGCTGAAGATGTCCCGAGATGATTTGGTCCAGATCTGTGGTCCCGCAGATGGGATCCGGCTCTTCAACGCCATCAAAGGCCGGTAGGTGTTGGTTTCTCTGTGAAGCCAGCCAGCACCTATTATTTATTTTCTCTTCTCCTGCCAGGAATGTGAGGCCAAAGATGACCATTTATGTCTGTCAGGAGCTGGAGCAGAATCGAGTGCCCCTGCAGCAGAAGCGGGACGGCAGTGGAGACAGCAACCTGTCTGGTGAGTTGTGGGGAGCAGAGCTGGGACCCACATGGAAAGCAGCACTTGCTCCTCCTTCCCCCAGTGTACCACGCCATCTTCCTGGAAGAGCTGACCACCTTGGAGCTGATTGAGAAGATCGCCAACCTGTACAGCATCTCCCCCCAGCACATCCACCGAGTCTACCGGCAGGGCCCCACGGGCATCCATGTGGTGGTGAGCAACGAGGTGAGGGCTGCTGCCTGGCCTGCCCCGACAACTGAAGGAACATGTTCTCTCTTTTGTCTCTCAGATGGTGCAGAACTTCCAAGATGAATCCTGTTTTGTCCTCAGCACAATTAAAGGTGAAGCCTCCCCCTCCCCCTAGGGTAGTTGTTGTGAAATACACCCAGTGTTTCTCTCTTGCAGCTGAGAGCAATGATGGCTACCACATCATCCTGAAATGTGGACTCTGAGCAGCAGTGGACCTCATACCTGTCTCCAGCTCCCAGCCCTGTGGATCCCCGTGGATGTAGACATTGCCCCACTGTAAGCTGTGGCCTCACCAGGCAAGCTGAGGCCAGGAGGGACCCTGCCCAGTCTGTGAAAGCTACAGAGCACCAACCAGCAGAAGCCTGTGGACACCAAGTACGGTGTACAGAAAGCCAGTGGCTCCTTTCTCCCTTCCTCTTGGCCTCCAGATTTTGAATGGTTCCTTGTTCTTTTCTATTGGTCCAACCCTGACGTTCTAAAAGGGCAAACAGTGGAGACGTCTGCTCTGAAATCCCTCATCCCTTAGTTGGAAGCTGATTGGGTATCTTGGTGCTGCCTGTATTGGTCCCTTCTGACCACTCTCCTGCCTCCAGAGAAAGCTCTGCTTCACCCTGGAAGCTGGTACCTTTACCTCCTCCTCTGGGAGTTGGCTGCATGGCCAGCACTGCCGACTTGATGGGAGCAGTTTGCCCTCATTCTCCTGTTTCAGGTTTGCTTCCCTTCTCAGTGACCCTGGTGAGCATCCGCCTTTCCTGTTCTTGGATGAATTGATGGGAGTGGGGCTATTCTGTGCCTTCTACCTCTTTCTTCTCTACGTTGTTTCTAAGGATCTGCTGCTGCGGAACCCAAAGATGTGCTCCTGTCTCTGCACTGGCGCATTGGCATGGTAGATGCCACAATGTATGTGCACGGCCTTTCTCAGAGACATTAGTTCTGAGGCCCTTTGTGGGGAGGTTAGGGGGATGGTAATAGAAAAAGACTATTTTATTTCCTGGCAATCACGGGTAAGGAGGATTAGGAATGAGTATTCCATTCCTAGGTGTCATCAGATGACCTTGACCACCACAATACCAGGCCCTCTTGGATGGACTTATAGAAAGTTAGAGAAGACCTTGTTGAACCGCTGCTAAACTTGCCACAGGAGCGATGTGTTTTCTCTGAGTGCCCCTCACTTACATGTTTATCTTTGTTTGTAGAGGCTATGTTTAGGATATTTTGCCTGCATCAGAATGGGTGCATCATCTTTCTTAATGGCCTAACTATCGGGAAATTTGAGTGTCAGTAACTGTGGTAGACTCAGAAATTCGTCTTTGTCTTGCCTCTGGTTCCTGGGATCCAGTGATCTCTACTGGCCCAGGGCTTCAGCTCTTGGTTAATTTAGGTTCATGGGGAACCCTCTGACCACCTGAATGGGATGTCATAGCTTCTAAATGGAGCTTCTGTGGAATGAAGTGCTAGACTGAAGGACTACCAGAATAAAACAGGGTCTACAATGGGGAGAACTTGTTTTATAGATGAGGAAACCAAGGCTCAGAGGGGCAAAGTCACCTGCATGGTAGCACATAGTGATAGGGTAGCGATATAAATTTATCATATAAACCAGGACATCTCGGAATAAAAGGGGCTCTGTTAGTCATTATGTTGGGTAATAGCCGTGGCATTCCTACAGAACAGAGTGAGGACAGGCTCCTGATTCCTCTTCCTTCTTTAGAGGAGAAGCGGGGAGTGGGTTAACTAACAGCTTTATTGAGATGTCATTCACATGCCATTCAGTTTACCCATTGCTAGTGTCCAATTGTATTCACAGAACCACCATCAATTCACAGAATTACAGTCAACGTTGGTACATTTTCATCACCCCCAGTAAAACCCCGTACCCTTGGTCTGTCACTCCTGCTTTCCTAACTCCTGCAGTCCAAGGCAGCCATGAATCTACTTTCTATGTAAGATTAACCTACTCTGGACATTTCATATATCTGGAATCATGTGATATCTCTTTTGTGACTGGCTTCTTCCACTGAATGTTTTCTAGGGCCGTCCAAGTTGAGGATGTATCAGTACTTCATTCTTTTGTATTGCTGAATAATACTTCATTGTATAGATAGACCACATTTGTTTATTGATTCATCAGTTGATGGACATTTGTGTGTTTTTACTTTTTGGCTACTCTGAATGATGCTGCTATGAACATATTTCTACAAGATTTTGTGTGGACATATGTTTTCATTTCTTTTAGCAATATACATAGGAGTGGAATTGCTAGGTCTTACAGTAACTCCGTGTTTTAACTTTTTGAGAAACTGCCAGACTGTTTTCTATAGCAGCTGTACCATTTTACATTCCCACCAGCAATGTATCCAGGTTTCAATTTGTCTACATCCTCATCAACACTTGCTATTATCTGTCTTTTTGCTTTTAGCATCCTAATGAGTATGAAATGCTATCTTGTGGTTTTGATTTGCATTCCCCTGATGGCAACTGATGCTGAGTGTCTTTTCCTGTGCTTACGGGCCATGCGTATTTCTTTGGAGAAAGGTCTATCCAGGTCCTTTGCCTATTTTTAATTGAGTTGTCTTTTTTTTTTTAAGTTTTCTGTTTTCCTAACCACTAGACTACCAGGGATGAGCCTTCTTTTTATTATTGAGTTGGGTGAGCTATTTGTATATTCTAGACGCCAGTCTTTTATCAGGTATATGACTGGTAAAAATGTTCTCCCCTTCTGTGGATTGTTTTCAGTTTCTTGTTGGTGTCCTTTGAGACACAAAACTTTTTAACTTTGATGATTTCCAAGATACGTATTTTTTTTCTATTGTCACTTGTGCTTTTGGTGCCATATCTAGAAAACCATTGCCTAATCCAAGGTCAAGAAGATTAATGCCTGTGTTTTCTTCTAAGAACTATACTTTTAGTTCTCACAATGGTCTTTGATCCATTTCGAGTATATTTTTATATATGATGTGATGTAGGGGTCCAGCTTCATTCTTTTGCTTGTGGATCTCCACTTGTCCCACTGCTGATTATTGAGAAAAATATCCTTTCTCCACGGAATTGTCTTGGCATCCTTGCTAAAGGCCTCTGCTTCTTACTGGATCTTCTTTCCTGGGACATGGTGTCGTTGGGAAGCTTACCTTTTTTTTTTTTTTACTTAGTCTGTGTTTGGTTCCACCAGTTTTATGCTGCCTTTCTACTCTGTTCTTGCTGTCTCCCTCTTTACCTGAGTCAACGGTACTGAGTCCTATCTCTCTCTGATGTTCCCCAGTCTTCCTTGGTGCATGTTCTAGCTCCACACACTAGTCCTTGGAGGAAGGTTGAGACCAATGATTTCCTGTTATGAGTCATGAGGAAACTGAATCACCTAGAAGTGGAATAATGTGCTCAGGGTCACCATAGCCCATTAGTGGAAGGACCAGGACTAGACCTTTAGTCTTCTGAGGTCCAGCCCCTTAGGCTGTCTGTCATCACTGTACCCAAGTGATGTCACTACCAAGGCCAAATGATGGTGGGCTAAATTTTAATTCTCAAAAGTGTAGGAGGCTAATATTGTCTTCTAAGTTCCAAAAGAAGATGTAATAAAAGTCTGTTACCTTAAGTGTGCTATTAGTAGAGTCTTCCATTTTTCTGGCATGCCCCTGGCATCTGCTCTTCTTACCTTCTCGTGGTTGTAGTTAAAGCTTATAGCTTATGAAAGAATAGAAAATAATAAATACCAAAAAAAAGTACACATGGTAATTTGGTACCAAAATATCTCAGCTGCCTAATTTAGCAGCTCATCCCTTCCACAGGGGTCAGATGAGCTAAAGCTCCAGGTTTTATTTTTCATTTGATTGACATACAGAAAAGCCATAGCCCTTCCCACAGCTGTCCAGGGTCTTTCCTGTGAGTCCGGAGGTGCTGGCCTATTGAGCAGGACAGCTCTTCCCAGGGCATTCCCACCAACCTGTGGCTTCTGAACTGTAGCTTCTTTTTACAGTGAACCCCAGAGGGAAATAAGACAGACACATGTGCTCAGGCCACCATCTTGAACTGGAAGCCCAAAGCTGAGTTCCTTACTCTTAGGTCGTCACGGTTTTTGCGGGGTATCTGCAAGGTTGAGATAAACCCTTTCCTGTTTACCAGGTTGTCCTTTCTGGATGAAGGGACAGAGGCTGTTGAATGGAGGAATAATAGGTTTGCTGGAGGAGGGGCATGGTATGCCTGTGGAAAGGACAGGATGGGGTGGGGAGGTCGAGGCTTTGACTTGGGGTCCTAAACAAAGGTCAGGTGTTGCCCTAGTGACCTCTTGCCCAGACAGCCCAGAGCCCCTTACACAGAGCTATTAACCTAGGGAAGGCTTTACCAGCAGTGGACTGGAGCCAGCCAGGGTCACAAGTTTCCAAGTCCAGCATTGCTTCAGGGGCTGGCCTGAGTAACTGAAGATCTGAAAATCATTAACAAGTCGATGAAATAAACGGAAAAGCCTCTTAGGCTGTTGTCAGTGGAGCAGAGGGAGAAAGTCCCTAGGCGCTCAGAGGGGGTGAGAAAGCAGTGGATGATTGGGCGGGGGTGGGGGATTAGATGTTGACACTGCCTGGGGTGTAGGAAGAGGAACAGAGAACCCAGAGTCAGGGTCCTAGATCCCAGACCCTCGCTCAGTATGAGTCTCTTTGCCTCTCTGGGTCTCTATCTCCTCCTCTTACAAATACAGGCTTGGTGATCTCTGAAGATGGCACCAACCTGCCATGAAATGAATCTGAGGGGTTTTCCCATTTTTCCCTCCATCAAAATCGTACAAAAAGCTGGACGTGGTGGCCCATGCCTCTAATCCTAGCATTTTGGGAGGCCGAGGTGGGAGAATCACTTGACGCCAAGAGTTCGAGACCAGCCTGGGCATCGTAGTGAGACTCCATCTCTGTCTTTTTGAAAATAAAAAATCTTTGAAAATTGCACAACAGGCAGGAGACCTTTACGTGTGCCCATCCTGGTTGTACACAGTGCCACCAGTGCTCCTGCAGTGCAAGGCGGCATGCTTCTTGACATGGGTCAGATTGTGTCCATCGTGTCTTTGGGAATCAGCCCTAGCTCCTAACTGGGCTGACTACTTCCTCCGCAAACTTATGGGGGCTCCCAGATATTCCTTGCCAGCCAGGGGCCAGACACAGTGCAGGCACAGTCTGTGTCATTGGTGCACATGTGCGTGTTTACATGTGTACCTGGGTTCCTTCCCTTGCCCATGAATTTGCCATGAGCACAGCCAGAAGCAGCCTCAGCTTGGCAAGGTGTGGAGATGACTGCTGTTCCCTTCGCATTTGGGGAAAACAGGCTCCCTCGGTAGCTCGATGATCCTCTTTTGATCTTGTGTGACCTCCTGGAGAGTGGATGAAGCTGGTGGCCTTAGCTTTTCTAGACAGTGTAAGTGGCACTGGGCAAGGCCCCCAGAGCAGGGCAAGGTCTCTAGAGCGGGTCTCCCACATGACTGGCTTCACACAGGCACTTCCGCTCGGGTTGCATGCTCTGTGTCATCTTACCGGTCCAGGGTTGCAGGTAGGAAATGTTTGTACCCTCTTCTGATTGCCACCTCCTTCCCATCGCCCCTTAGGGACAGGGCTTGAGGGCCAGTGAGGCGCTGGTCAGGCACCCCAGGCCTCCTTGGGACCTGCCCAGGGGCACCCTGAGAGCTCCTGAAACCCCCACTTAGCTTCCAGACCTTTCTGCAAAAGCTCCTCCTGGCTTTCCTCCCTCCCCCAATCTATGGGTCACAGCTAACAGATCTGAGGGCAACTGCTGTGCTAGTGGCCAGGGCTGCACCTGCCATCCCCGGCTCTGCCACTTTAGGGCCTTCTAGAGGCAGTGTCCTTAGGAAGTAGCTCTGAGGCATGGGTTTTCTGCTCCTGTGCAGGGCAGCTGATGGGATAAGGTGGGGAAGGACGGTCAGTGCTTGGGCCCCAGCTGGCCAGCCTGGCGATGGGGAAACCAAACCATGTCCCCCAGCGAAGGGCCAGAGTGGGAACCTGTCCTCATGCCCTTCGTCCTGAGGAGCCCTGAGGTGGGCAGCAGGGGCCAGGGGAAGTTTTCAGGCCTTCATCAAAGAGAACAACATCCTCAGCTCCGCACCCCTCATCCTGTATCAGCACTTACCGGTGTGTGACTGCCCTTGTCAGCTAGCATACGGTGGGCCCACCTGGCCCACTGGCTGTTTATGCCACTGATTTATGATAGGGAATATTATCTTTGAACCCAATGAAGTGTTTTCTCCCCCATCACAAAAAAAAAAATTCTTATTTTTAGTAGACATGTATTTACCAAAAATATGTACTCAATTATTGTATTTTGGATTTTATCAATTTAAAAATTGTGGAAATTTGTTTGCTCTTACGCCAACATAATATTGATTTTGCCTCTTGGCTCTGAAAGCCCAAAATATTTACCGTCTAGCCCGTTACAGAAAAAGTCTGCTGACTACTGAGCCAGACCTCCATTACCTCCATCCCTGTTGGATTATTTAAAGAAAGCCTCAGACAGTAAGGGCTTTTTTAAAAGAATAAAATGACTTGGTTTGCGCTTGGAAGCAGGGGAAGCATTCAGATGAGCGGTTTCTGCATTAACCCTGCCTATCACGCATCTCGTGTCCTGTGTGGCTGGCGAGCCCCCCTTGGAAGGTTCTGGTGCTTCAGCTGGCTCCTGCAGAGTCCACCCCGCCTCGTGGTGGGAATGCAGAGCCCTTTGCTTTCCTTCTTGCCGCCTGCTTCCTGTTCCTGGGGACCCGCTGGGCCTTTGGTCTGCATCCCCTGGCCAGGTCCCTCAGGGTTGATGCGTGGAGAAGGACTTTGAGCAGTGGTGGGCAGCAGTGGCCTCCTGGCCAGCTCACACTCTTGTCCTGGGAGGGGCAGCCTGATCTCACCTCCACCTAGTACCTTGGGGACTGAGGACCTTTTGGCTTCTCTGGAGCCTGCAAGCCTCTTCCCATGTGTCCAGCTGCTCTTCCTGCTACAAAGGGGACTGCTCACAGTGGCCTCAGCTTGGTGGTTTTGAGGGGCCGCCCCCCGGCCCTCCATAAGGGTATCCTGGGCCTGAGAATTCTGCATCTGCCATTGGAGGATGGACAGCCTCAAATGGAAGGAGTCCCACGGGAGATGGGTCCGAGGTCCGGCTGTGGCCATCCAGCCCCCTGTGGCTTGTCCAGCCTCTGTGCACCCCTGGTGTCTTCACTCCAGGGGCAGACAGCAGCCACTGCAGTTCCTTTCTTCGTGAGTAACAGTAGTGATAGCAGCTGGGGCTAACAGGCTAGGCTTTGTGTTCTGCGCATTTGGTCAGCTTCTCACTCGATCCTCCCTAAAGCAATGGGGAGGCCCCCACTAGCCCAGTTTTCAGGAAGTCAACTGGGAGGTTAGATGGGGGCCAGGGTCCCACAGCTACTGATGGCCCGAGCCAGGTTGAGCTTCCTGGTGTCCAGTCCGGATCCCACTTGCAGATCTCATGCTCTCAGATAGGTGGGACAAGTTCTTTTGTCACAGTGCTGGCTCTGTCCTGAGGCCTCATTGCTGGCTGGGTGTGCTCTGCTGGGAAAAGCTTTGCGGGGCTTGCTTGGTTAACCACAGAAGAGAAGGGGACTGTTTGGGGTGCCTCTCTGCAGCCTCCCCGTGCTGGGTGGAAGCACGGTTACTGTGTTCTCTAATGTTCATGTATTTAAAATGATTTCTTTCTAAAGATGTAACCTCCACACCTTTCTCCAGATTGGGTGACTCTTTTCTAAAGGTGGTGGGAGTATCTGTCGGGGTGGTGTGGCCCTTGGATGGGTCAGGTGGGTGTGAGAGGTCCTGGGGAGGTGGGCGTTGAGCTCAAAGTTGTCCTACTGCCATGTTTTTGTACCTGAAATAAAGCATATTTTGCACTTGTTACTGTACCATAGTGCGGACGAGAAGTCTGTATGTGGGATCTGTGCTTGGGTTAGAATGCAAATAAAACTCACATTTGTAAGAAACCTCTGTGGCTCAGGCCTTGAGTTGTTTTGCT